CTAGTTTTTAGACCCCAAGTCAACCTTTCTGAGCCACAGCTTCCCGCTGGGAATAATGATGCCTGCCCTATCTACCTCACAGACTTGTTATGAGGATAAAGTGAGATTAAACTGCCTCAAAGTGCTTTGTAAACCTCAGGTGAATAGGAAAGGGGAAAGTAAGGCTGGAGTGATGATGGGGAGGTCGGAGGATAAGGGGGGGCTGGGATTGCTAATGGGGACTAAAATGGCCAGTCTCCTGGCAAGATTTTGAGCAGGTCATTTCATTGAGGCCTCTTAGATTTCATATTTGAGAATTAGGGCACTGATTCCTGACTGGCTAGGCATGGTGGTCACTGGCTTGAGTCAGACCAGGAATGTCTCTTAGAAATGGTCACTGATAGGCATCCTTCTCCTCCAGTCAGGAGGGGCTGGTTTCCTTATCTGTTGCAGTCTCGACTGCCAGAGGGAGGCGAGCGTGGTAGGCAGTCGGGGGTCCCTTGTGTTTGGGGGGCCCAGCTCCCGCTTCCTTTGAGCCCGGAACCAATGATCCGAAGCCTTCTTTCCTGATGGGATTCTTTAGCGAGGACACTACCGAGGCGCGACTTCCTGACGCGCATCCGATCCGGGAAGGCGCACTTCCGCTCCCCAGTTGCCGCGGGATGGCAAGCCGGCGTGGGGGAAGGGAGAGGTCGGCGGAGACGAGGGAGGGACCATATCCGGGAGAGCGGCAGCTTCCGACCAGTGGTCGCGCTTCCGGAGAGGCGCTTCCGGTGGCGGCGGCAGCAGCGGCTGTGGTGGTTCCGGGTGTCTTTGTCCCCCCGGTGTCGCTGCCCTGGCCCGCAGGTGGGTTGGGGGGCCCCCTGCCGCCCCTCTGCCCCTTCGCCCCTCCGCCCCTCCGCTGGCCGAGGGGCTGCGAGGGCCGGGCGGCGAAGATGCGTGGGGCGCGGAAGGGGCCGAGCCCCTCTTTGGACTGCAAGTCCCGTCTCCCTGGCAACGGCCTCGGCCTTGGGGGCGGGCGGGAGGAGGAGAAACCGCGCGCCTCAGTCCTCCCTTGGTGGCCTCGCCGCGGCTCTGCTGGGAGACCCGGCGCTGGCGGCTGCTGAGGCCGGAGCGGAGGGCCCGGGAGCGTGGGAGCAGGAGGGTGGCGCGCAGCCGGTTTCGCGTTTGGTCGGCCAGGGAGCTGCCTTCCCACCAGCCGGTCGAGGAAACAACGGGTCGGGCTTCCGGGGAGAGGGCCCACACAGTCTCCTCGCCGGCACCGGCCTCCTCCATTTTTCCGGGCCTTGCGTGGAGGGTTTTGGCGGATGTTTTTGAACGAAGGAATGTCATCGGGGCTCTCTCGAGCCCCTCACCCCGCCAGCTACTCTGGGGGTGGCGTGGCATAGTGAGAGGAGCGCTAAGTTGTTGGGAGGCCTGGGTGTGAGTAGCAGTTTTGTCACTACCTGGTTATGAAGCTGTTAATTTCTTTCTTTTTGGATTGAAGCCTTTTCCCCACGACTCTGAAAGAGGACAGCGTTCCCAATGTCCCAGTTTAAGCGCCAGCGGATCAACCCGCTTCCAGGGGGACGCAACTTCTCAGGTGATCACTGTTCTCCCTACCTGGCCTCATCCGGTTCCTGGAGATTGCTTCTCTTTCCCCATAGGCACAGCTTCAACATCTCTTCTGGGCCCTCCTCCTGGTTTGCTCACTCCTCCTGTGGCCACAGAACTGTCCCAGAATGCCAGGCACCTTCAGGTAGGTTCGGCATCCCTTGTAGTAAGTTTCAGTTTTACTTTTCAGCTGTCTCCTTCTCTTACAGGGTGGGGAGAAACAGCGGGTCTTCACTGGTATTGTTACCAGCTTGCATGACTACTTTGGGGTTGTGGATGAAGAGGTCTTTTTTCAGCTAAGGTAGGCTTGAGGTTGGTCCCCTAACGGAAATGCTGATGGGGCCTTCTGGCTTGTGTGCTGACAGTGTGGTGAAGGGCCGTCTGCCCCAGCTGGGTGAGAAGGTGCTGGTGAAGGCTGCATACAACCCAGGCCAGGCAGTGCCCTGGAATGCTGTCAAGGTGCAAACGCTCTCCAACCAGGTATTCATATCTCCTTAGCATGTGCATTGGAAGTCCCCTGAATTTCCTGGCTCCTGTTCTGCAGCCCCTACTGAAGTCCCCAGCACCTCCTCTTCTGCATGTAGCAGCCCTGGGCCAGAAGCAAGGGATCCTGGGAGCTCAGCCTCAGTTGATCTTCCAGCCTCACCGGATTCCCCCACTCTTTCCTCAGAAGCGTGAGTACGAGTGGCACTGTTGTTGGGTGTGGTTTTTGAGTCACCAGTCATTTCCTTTCTGCAGCTCTGAGTCTCTTCCAAACATCCCACACACTTCACCTGAGCCACCTGAACAGATTTCCTGCCCGGGGCCCTCATGGACGGTTGGATCAGGGCCGAAGGTAAGAGGATGATGTCCCTTTTTTTGGCCACTTTTCTTACTGTTGGTGATGGGTCAACCTCTAGTGATGACTATGACTCCAAGAAACGCAAACAGCGGGCTGGTGGAGAGCCCTGGGGTGCTAAGAAGCCAAGGCATGACCTGCCTCCTTACCGGGTCCACCTCACTCCTTACACTGTGGACAGGTGAGTGGCGAGGCTGAGGTGGGCTGAGTCTTTCAGTCTGGATTCCCTTGCTGTCTTCCTGTAGCCCCATCTGTGACTTCCTAGAACTCCAGCGCCGTTACCGCAGCCTCCTGGTCCCCTCAGATTTTCTGTCCGTGCATCTGAGTTGGCTATCAGCCTTCCCCCTGAGCCAGCCCTTTTCCCTCCATCATCCAAGCCGGATCCAGGTCTCTTCTGAAAAGGAGGCAGCTCCAGACGCTGGTGCTGAGCCCATCACTGCAGACAGTGACCCCGCTTATAGTTCGAAGGTAAGCTGACAGGCGTCTCTCACTTATCTGATGAAGGCAGCTCTGAGTGTCTCCTCCTGCACAGGTACTGCTGCTCTCTTCCCCGGGGTTGGAGGAATTGTATCGTTGTTGCATGCTCTTTGTGGATGACATGGCTGAGCCAAGGGAGACGCCAGAGCATCCTCTGAAGCAGATTAAGGTAAGAGCTGGAGAGCAGGAGGAGATGCATTCTTTTGTTTTGTATCCCTGATCTCTTCTTGCAGTTTTTGCTGGGCAGGAAAGAAGAGGAGGCAGTGCTGGTTGGGGGTGAATGGTCTCCTTCCCTGGATGGCCTCGACCCCCAGGCTGACCCGCAGGTGCTGGTGCGTACCGCCATCCGCTGTGCGCAGGCCCAGACTGGCATTGATTTGAGCGGCTGTACCAAGTGGTGAGTGGGCTTCCTGAGCCTCAGCTGCACCAAAGAAGTTAGTACCTCCTTTTGCCATGTGCAGGTGGCGCTTTGCCGAGTTTCAGTACCTGCAGCCGGGACCCCCCCGGCGGCTTCAGACAGTGGTGGTGTACCTGCCGGATGTCTGGACCATCATGCCTACTTTGGAGGAGTGGGAGGCCCTGTGCCAGCAGAAAGCTGCAGAGGCAGCTCCCCCAACCCAGGAGGCACAAGGGGTAAGGCTGTGCCTTAGCCAGCAGCGGGGGATCCCAGAGGGTCTCATTTCAGCTGTTGTCACAGGAAACGGAGCCTACTGAACAGGCACCTGATGCCTTGGAGCAAGCAGCAGACACTTCTAGACGGAACGCAGAAACTCCAGAGGCCACCACACAGCAGGAAACGGACACTGATCTCCCAGAGGCCCCTCCACCCCCCCTAGAACCTGCTGTCATCGCACGCCCTGGCTGTGTAAACCTGTCCCTCCATGGGATTGTGGAGGATCGGAGGCCAAAGGAAAGGATCTCTTTTGAGGCAGGTGTCAAGAGTCTTGGGGAGGCTGTGGGGATGCTCATGGACCCTCCCACCTCCCCATCAGGTGATGGTGCTGGCCGAGCTGTTTCTGGAGATGCTCCAGAGGGATTTTGGCTATAGAGTTTATAAGATGCTACTGAGCCTTCCTGAAAAGGTCGTGTCCCCACCTGAACCTGAGAAGGAGGAGGCGGCCAAGGAAGAAGCCACCAAGGAGGAAGAAGCCATCAAAGAGGAGGTGGTCAAGGAGCCCAAGGATGAGGCACAGAATGAGGGCCCGGCTACAGAGTCAGAGGCCCCGCTGGTGAGTACCCTGCCACCTCGGGCTGTCATAGTCTTTTCCTTATAACCTTTGTCTGCCTCTGTAGAAGGAGGATGGGCTTTTGCCCAAACCACTCTCTTCTGGGGGAGAGGAAGAAGAAAAACCCCGGGGCGAGGCTTCTGAGGACCTGTGTGAGATGGCCCTGGACCCAGAACTGTTGCTTCTGAGGGATGATGGAGAGGAGGAGTTTGGTATGTTGAGTGGTGAGAGGGGAGCTTGCAGGCCTGCTCTCCATTTATCTTGGCCTTTCTGTAGCAGGAGCAAAGCTGGAGGATTCGGAGGTCCGGTCCGTTGCCTCAAACCAGTCAGAGATGGAGTTCTCTTCACTTCAGGACATGGTGAGGCCTCTTCTCGACCACTCTGGGTCTCAGCAAATCCTGCTCATCTTTGTTTTCTTTGCAGCCCAAGGAGCTGGATCCCTCTGCTGTGCTCCCCTTAGACTGTCTGCTTGCTTTTGTGTTCTTTGATGCCAACTGGTGTGGCTACTTGCACCGGCGAGACTTAGAGAGGATCCTCCTTACCCTTGGGATCCGGCTCAGTGCAGAGCAGGTACCTTCTTTCCTCTGCCCCAGCACATGGGCGGCCTTCTGATCAGCAGATGTGTTTTCTGCAGGCCAAGCAGCTGGTCAGCAGGGTGGTGACCCAGAACATCTGCCAGTACCGGAGCCTTCAGTACAGCCGCCAGGAGGGCCTGGATGGTGGCCTTCCCGAGGAGGTGCTCTTCGGTATGTTCTGGGGCCCTGCAGCCTTCCTGGGGCATCCTGAATTCTTTTTCACGGTTCTCTCTAGGAAACCTGGACCTGCTGCCCCCTCCTGGGAAAAGCACGAAGCCAGGTGCTGCCCCCACAGAACACAAAGCCTTGGTGTCCCACAATGGCAGCCTGATTAACGTGGGGAGCCTGCTGCAGCGCGCGGAGCAGCAGGACAGCGGCCGGCTCTACCTAGAGAACAAGATCCACACACTGGAGCTGAAGCTGGGTGAGGGCCTGGGGCTGCAGCCACCATGGGGTCAGCCGTCCCCGTTTCCTTCTCCACCTTGCAGAGGAGAGCCATAACCGTTTCTCAGCCACTGAAGTAACCAATAAGACGCTGGCGGCAGAGATGCAGGAGCTGCGAGTCCGGCTGGCGGAGGCCGAGGAGACCGCCCGGACGGCGGAGCGACAGAAGAGCCAGCTCCAGCGGCTGCTGCAGGAGCTCCGCAGGCGTCTGACCCCCCTGCAGCTGGAGATCCAGCGGGTGGTGGAAAAGGTAAGGTGGGGGTGGACCAGGAGGCAGCACAGCCGATTCTGGGTACATCATCTGTTTCAAACAGGCTGACAGCTGGGTGGAGAAGGAGGAGCCGGCACCTAGCAACTGACGGCCTCGCACGGAACTGCCATCCTGTGAGGGCAGCGGTGGCGCCCGGCAAAGTTGGAGCCCTTGCGGTACCAGAAAGCAGCGAGAGCGAGACCTGGGAGCCAGGGCAGGGGTGGCTGACCCCATGCTCAGCCTCTAGGGGACGGCAGGCCATCAGGCTGGGGGCTGTGCTATGTGGGATGGATGTGTGAGGAACCCCGGTTCCACTTAACAACTAAATACAACATCTTTTGCACCCCTAGAATGTCATTTTGCCCTCAACCTTGGTATTTCTCCTGGGGCCCTTTTAGTCTTGTGCTGACTTTCTCCTGTCCTCTTCCAGTTTAGAATAAGACAGGGGAGAAAAAGGCTTTTCGAGTGTGGGACAAGGTCTGATGTCAGTGAACGGAACTGAAGAGCAAGACATGGAGCCTGGCTGGGGCTAAGCAGCCCCCTCCTCCGGATGGCACAGGCTCTGCTAGGTTCCGGACACAGGCTTCTGGGGGAAGGGTCTCCCTTGGCCATCACGGGAATGGAGTCCATGCTAGAAAGAGCTCAGTGTTGGGCTGGGTTTGCCAGTAGAACACTGCGTTCCAGTCACCCCGGTCTTGCCAGAAGAAACCAGCACCTCTTTCCCGTGGCTCCTGTGTTCAGAATGTGGTATTGGCTCTGGCCCAGCCTTCTCCCCTGTTACCCATAATTCTTGCCTCTTTCCATAATCCGTGGTTTCAGTTTGACTTTGTATATAAAGTTGGGGTTTTTTTTTTTTTTTTTTGGCTTGTTTTTTAAATAAACCAAAGTCAAAAACAAACTGAGAGTGTGTCCTCCACAGCTCTTCCTACTCTCCTAGGCTTGCCCGCGTGCCCTCCCACCCAGCGCCTCTGCTGGACCACGGTGCAGTTCGCTCCAGAAGGTGGGCCAGGGCCGGGGAGGTGCGCACACACCCCTGGCATGCTGGGCTGCCTGCTGGAGGGTGCTGCTGCTCCGTGGAGGGCAGCAGGCCCAGGAAGGGGTTTCCTCTGCTCGCCTAAGTTACAGCACAATACTATGTGGACGTTTCATTGAAAATTTTACTTGAAAAAATAAAATTCCAGATACTCAGGTGAGACACAAACCCACTGTTCCTGCTTTGAGACCTGTGAATTCTTGTGGGACAGTTCCACTGACAGCTTGCGTTCCCGAGGTACCAGTCCTCAGTGACCTCGGGAACCCCAACCACTTAGGTCCCAAAGCCACAAGGGTGCCCTTTGTCTTGCTGGGAAGCTGGCTGAGGGCCTGCCAGGGCTGGAGGACCAGCTCTCCCGCACAGGGTTCAGGGCCTCTCCCAGAAAAAAGAGGTTTTGAAGTGAAAAGGCAACGAGGGGCCAGAGGGCTCCCCAGGATGGGTCTTTTGGAGGTAGATTTGATGCCCACAACGCATGCAAGGCTAAGACCCCCAACTTAGCCAACGAAGCCCATGGCCTCAGAAGGGCTGCAGCTTGCTCAGGCCGTGGGCCAGGATGCATGCTGGACGGTTCTCCAAATAAAAAAGCCCCAAGGGTTTGTCTACACTGCTTACCTGCTGGGGCTGTGAGTGGGGAGACGGCGGCCTGCCTAGGGCTCCTGGTGCCAGGCTCAGGAAGAGTCATTCATTGCAAAGGGCCGGCAAGTGAACCAGGGCCACCTCTGTCCCCAGCCTGTGAGAGGAGCAGCTAGCCCTGAGAAGGGCAAGGATGAATGAGGCTGACCACGTCACAGGAGTCCTCCAAGAGTGACGGGGATTCAGTCATCGGCCACAATGGAGAGGGCCCGGAGCTCACTGAGTTTGGCCTCGTTCTCCCGCTCCCGCTGCTCATCGGAGTGGCCTGGCTGGTCAAGCTGATGGGACAGGTCTCCAAAGATCTTGT